CTGTAGGATTTTTTGAAGTCTTCAGGTGAGGCGCCCTTCTTAAGATCCAGCACTGCATAGAGGCTCATCTCACTTTTGGACAGCCGGTGTGCTGCTTCCTTCACAGTAGACATGATCTGAGCCAGAGGAGAAGCAGCATCTGTGAGAACTTCTACAAGTAAGGGTACCGAGAAGTGCACTTCCAGTGACAGGAAACTCACTACCTTCAGGGATTAGGCAGGTAAACGATGACAGAAGGACAAGGATAAGATAAGAGTGAGTGGGATTTGTGGCTAGCAGGAGAATTCAGGTGATCAGAAAGATTCCAATTTTAAGGAGGAAACATCTTCTCCTCACATTTCCCAGCATCCTCCAGCTACACAGACCTCTAGATATCCCACATCCTAGAGGTGTTGTAAGCAGGGAGAGGTCTAAGCCAGGAAAAGAGCCTGATTTTGTCTAGAGCTCCTATTACCTGGAGTAAACACCTCTGGGTCTGTCCAAGCTCACTGCTGGGTTTGAAAGACCAGGGCGGCCCCAGCCTGAACGGACAGGATCAGGAATCAGACAGCTCCACAACTTCTTCTTCTTTTTTTTTTTTTTGACGGAGTTTTTTGCTCTTGTTGCCCAGGCTGAAGTGTAATGGCGCGATCTCGGCTCACTGCAACCTCCACCTCCTGGGTGCAAGCGATTTTCCTGCCTCAGCCTCCCGAGTAGCTGAGATTACAGGTGCACGCCACCACGCCCGGCTAATTTTCTGTGTTTTTAGTAGAGACAGAGTTTCACCATGTTGGTCAGGCTGTTCTTGAACTCCTGACCTCAGGTGATCCACCCACCTCGGCCTCCCAAAGTCCTGAGATTACAGGCGTGAGCCATTGAGCCTCGCCGATCCACAGCTATTAAGAGAGAAACACTTCAGACCAAACCGTGTGAGGCCTAACAGAAGTCAAGTGTCCTAGAGCCTGGCGGGGGCGGGGGCGGGGGCGGGGGCGGGGGTGGGGAGTGCTTGCAGCTAGGCCTGGACTTGCTTCTTCCCTCCAGTCTCCTGCTCTCAAACCACCCCACTTCTGTCCCTCAGAGGTGGGACAGTGGGGAGAGGAGGAAGAGGACTCAGAGGCTGGAGAAGGAAGAGAAAAGGCGTTGCTGTGGGAAAGACCTGGCAAGGAAAAGGCAGCGGAACCCCAGAGAGCAGGGTAGACGCCTGCGGCCCAGGAGAACCGAGCAAGGCAAGGAGCTCAAAGGGAGAGCTCTGAGTGTGCAGGGCACCTCTGGCCCTGTGCCGACTCCTCACCTGGGTCTGGCCCTTTACCTGGGAGTCGTTCTCTTAAGCCAGGTGGGTGCCCTTCATCCTTTTGGGTGTGAAACGGGATTCCCACCGAGCCCCTCTTCCCCAGCAGGAGGGCACCACCCATCTTGATGGCCCAACTCACTCCAGGAAACACAATGGGTTTGCTGACCGTGGCGGATGAGAGGTATGGCTGCTGCATGCCCTTCTTAAGAGGTGCAATCCTCTTCCCACCCCCTCCCATTCTACAGTGGCGGCAGGTGCGAGGGGAGAGAACATTGAGCATTTGAAGCTTCGACTTGAGGCTCGGCCACCGACTTTGCTGTAAGTCGCTCCCTCCCCTGGGTTTTAGTTTCAGGCCCAGGTTGAACCATGTTGCTTGCCTCAGTCTCTTCACAGAGCCCTCAGAGCCCCTCCCTGAGGAGTCCAAACCTGTGGAGATGCCCTTCCACCACTGCCACAGGGACCCCCTTCCGCCGCCGGGCCTTACCCCTGAGAGGCTGCATGCACGGAGGCAGCTATATGCTGCCTGTGCCGTTTGCTTTGTCTTCATGGCTGGGGAGGTGGTCGGTAAGTTGGGGAGCAGCCCTTAAACCCCATTCTGGAAGCAGACTCCATCATTTCACCCTGGCAGGCGGGTATCTGGCACACAGCCTGGCCATCATGACCGATGCAGCCCACTTGCTGGCGGATGTGGGCAGCATGATGGGCAGCCTCTTCTCCCTCTGGCTCTCCACCCGTCCAGCCACCCGCACCATGACCTTTGGCTGGCACCGTTCAGGTAAGGCCCCTGCATGGCCCAGTGACTCTCCACTCTGACAGCTTGTCTCCCCCCCCACCCGCAGAGACTCTGGGGGCTTTGGCCTCTGTGGTCTCCCTCTGGATGGTCACTGGCATCCTCCTGTACCTGGCCTTCGTCCGCCTGCTGCACAGCGACTACCACATCGAGGGGGGTGCCATGCTGCTGACCGCCAGCATCGCAGTCTGTGCCAACCTGTTGTACGTCCCAGTATGGAGCAGGCACCTTGTGGCCCTAGGCTGAGGTGCTCTGCTTACCCCTCAGAATGGCCTTTGTGCTGCACCAGGCTGGGCCCCCCCACAGCCACGGGTCTAGGGGAGCAGAGTATGCACCGCTGGAGGAGGGGCCTGAAGAGCCCCTGCCCCTGGGGAACACCAGCGTCCGGGCGGCATTTGTGCACGTGCTGGGGGACCTCCTGCAGAGCTTTGGGGTACTGGCTGCCTCCATCCTCATCTACTTCAAGGTACCATCATTGGAGACCTGCCCCAGCCTTCCGTTGTTGGGCTTAGGGGTCTCTTTCTCTGCAGCCTCAATACAAGGCAGCCGACCCCATCAGCACCTTCCTCTTCTCCATCTGTGCCCTTGGATCCACCGCTCCCACCCTCCGAGACGTTCTTCGAATCCTCATGGAAGGTGAGTCGGGCACCACAGCTCCCCATCCCTGTTAGCAGTAAGGCATGACTGGTGCTGGTTGCAGGTACCCCCCGCAATGTGGGGTTCGAACCTGTGCGGGATACGCTGTTGTCGGTGCCAGGAGTCCGGGCAACCCATGAGCTGCACCTGTGGGCCCTTACGCTCACTTACCATGTTGCCTCTGCACACCTGGCCATCGGTGAGTCACACTGGCCCCAGCTAGTTACTACCGATGGATGCCGCCTCTTATCACTCTCCCACAGACTCCACCGCTGACCCTGAAGCCGTCCTGGCTGAAGCCTCATCCCGGCTCTACTCCCGGTTTGGATTCTCCAGCTGCACCCTGCAGGTCGAGCAGTATCAGCCGGAGATGGCCCAGTGCCTGCGCTGCCAGGAACCCCCCCAAGCCTGAGCCATGGCCCTGCCCTCACCCCACTGCCAGGCCGAGGCTCAGCCCCAGACTCTCAGCATCTGCTGCCCTGATCACAGAGACGGGACCGAGCCAGGTCCATACCCCTTCCTCTCTCCCTCCTACCACCTGCCAGTTTCCCCAGCCTCAGCCCCAGCCCCAGCCCCAGTGGGCAAGACCAAAGTGTGGCGGGGAGTGGGGTGGGAGTCAGGGGAATAGATGTGACTAGTTCAGGGGCGGGGACTCCCAGGCCTCAGTGTGGCAGGGTGTGTTGAAGGCCTGTGGTGCCATCTCCCCATGGTTCATGTGGAGCCACGAACATCCTTTCCCTGCAGTCCATTTGTCTGTGTGGCAGGCTGGCTGGCTGGGGGCATCTGCCTGTCTATGTGCTGTTGGTGTGCCTATGCCTGGGGGAGGTCAGTAGGGGCCCCCTCCCCACATGGCCCTCGCTCTGTCTATGCAGGGGCCCCAAAGCCCGCACTTTGTCCGTGTGTCTTAGCCCTGTGGTTTTGTCTGTGTGTGTGTGTGTGTGTGTGTGTGTGTGTGTGTGTGTGTTCTTGGTGCTGTGGCCTGTGTGTCTCTGTGCCTATGTGGCTGTGCTATGGTTTCTATGAGTCTGCTCCATCCATGTGTCTGTTTGGGGGTCTATCTCTCCATCCCTCTGTTGGTGCTGTGCCCTTGGCTATCCCTGAAAGAGGGAGGACTCCGCTGCAGCTCCACCAATAAACTTGTGTCTCACTGCATCTTTCAGCCTGTGTGCTGACTCCTCAGGAGGGGGAAGTCAAATAGGTCACTTGAGAACAACAGAATCCCTCCTGTCCCTTCCCAGCCTCTGGAGTGACCTCCCACAGACCTCCTGTCCCTTCCCAGCCCCTCCACCCTCAGATGGAGGGTAAAAGCCACCAGTCTCTTTACTCCCCTTCCCCTGGCTCACAGCATGCCTGGGTCCTTGGCTCAGGGACAGTCCCATGTGCCCTGGGCTTGGTTGCAGGAGAATGCTGGAAGGTAAGGAGCCAAGGAATCCCTGGGAGTCAGTCGTTCTCAGAGGTCCCTGCATGCCAGTGGGCCTCAGGCTGGCTGGAGGGAGGCTGGGTCCCTTTGAGGGAGAATGGCTAGACCATAGCACTGATGTGGGCTTGGTTCTCAGGCCATCTAAGGTGTCCAGCGGTAGGGACCCCTCAACCCTGATAGCAGCCAACCCTGAGTCCAGGTTTAGGCTGTGAACACCAAGGACCTCTTTTACACCTATTCCCCCTTTGTCTTAAGAACTGCATATTTTGACACATTAAGTCTTAAAATCAGGCTCATTAAGGGATTGTTGATTTTCTCTTTAAAAAAAATCAAACTCAAGCTGGACATAGTGGCCTGTGCCTGTAATCTCAGCCCTTTGGAGGCTGAGGCAGGAGGATTGTTTGAGCCCAGGAGTTCAAGACCAGCCTGGGCAACCTAGGGAAACCCCTGTCTCTACAAATAATTTAAAAATTAGCTGGGTGTGGTGGTGCATACCTGTAGTCCCAGCTATTCAGGAGGCTGAGGCAGGAGGATTGCCTGAGCCCAGGAGGTCAAGGCAGCAGTCAGCCATGATCATGCCACTGCACTTCAGCCTGGGCAACAGAGCAAGACCTTGTCTCAAAAAAAAAAAAAAATCAAACTCACTGGGTTT